GAAGATGGGAACTATACAAGAGGCAGGAAAAAAGACAGATGTTGGGTAAGTAAGATCTTGGCTCACTTGATTGGTAACAGTGAATAAACAGTCCGGAGAGACTTCCCCACCACCCAGCTCTTACTGGGTCAAATCTCGGGTTCCTCAAGGAGACAAGACTGTAAGAGAGTTTGCAGAGAAGAGATGAGGGTGGTTTTAGGTAGGAAATGTCAGTATGGTATGGAACTGGGGAACAGGATTCCAGGATAATTCCCTGGTTTAAAAATAAAGGAAGTTTCTGTAATATGTTGTACCTGATAAATCTGCCTGTGTTCTTTTATTTTCTAACCCTCACCCTCCAGAATGGCCATCAGGAAAGCTGAACCAGAACCGAGTTTAGGTCCAGGTTCTCGTTCTGGCAAATCTTTCTCCTTACCTTCTTCCTCCACCCCTCCACTTATGCCATGTTTTCCCTTAGCCACTCCCCAGCTCGGTGGAGGAAAGGCAGGCCTAACTAGGTACCGTCTTCCCGACTTTGCTCAATGATAGCTGGGTGGGTCTAGCTGGGTTCCAGCCACTTGTAATGTGGGACATCTCTCACCCCAACTTTGTAGGTGGAGCAACTGCTACAGAGGTAAATATGATTAACTTTACATTCCATCTTTCGTCTGCTCCCAAACTTAACAGCAGGTAATCTGCTTCTAGCAAGTGGTGAAGGTAAGAGAAGCATCTGTATAGGAGGCAAGAGATCTGAGTCCTTTTGAAGGCCTATCCTCTGCTCTGTATCTCAATTACTGTTCTTCATTTCAATTATTCTTACCTACTATTCAGTTCCCTTGATCTTTTCTTCTTGGGGGCTGTCTTAGGGTCAGGGAGATTGCAGAAGCACCAGAACTAGGAGCAGCCCTGAGACATGGGGAGTTGGAGCTGAAGGAGGAATGGCAGGATGAAGAATTCCCTAGGTGAGGACGTGTGAGGGTGGCTGGGAGAAGGGAGGGGTGGTCACGAATGGACGGAGGGGATGGCGCGGCGGCTCATGGCTGTAATCCCAGCACTTTGGGTGGCCGAGGCGGGTGGATCACCTGAGGTCAGGAGTTTGAGACCAGCCTGACCAACACGGTGAAATCCCGTCTCTACTAAAAATACAAAATTAGCCAGGTGTGGTGGCACATGCCTGTAATCCCAGCTACTCGGGAGGCTGAGGCAGGAGAATCACTTGAACCTGGGAGGCAGAGGTTGTAGTGAGCTGAGATTGTGCCATTACACCCGAGCTTGGGCAACAAGAGTGAAACTCTGTCTCAAAAAAAAAAAAAAAAAAAAAAAAAAAAAGCAAATGGACACAGGGATGGTGAATTAGGACTTGAAGGAAAAAAATGGGAAAAAGAAAACAGAGGCCGGGCGTGGTGGCTGATGCCTGTAATCCCAGCACTTTGGGAGGCCGAGGCAGGTGGATCACTTGAGCTCAGAAGTTCAAGACTACTCTGGGCAACATGGCATAACCCCATCTCTACAAAAATACAAAATTTAGCCAAGTGTGGTGGTGCACACCTGTAGGCCCAGCTACTCGGGAGGCTGAGGTGGGAGGACCGCTTGAACCCTGGAGGTAGAGGCTGCAGTGAGCTGTGATTGTGCCACTGCATTCCAGCCTGGGCAACAGAGTGAGACCCTGTCTCAAAAAAACAATTAAAAAAAAAAGCAGCATAGGTGATAAAATCATGGTGGGGAGAGAGAACCTATATATTGAGTCCTGGCTTGATGCCTTTGGTGTATATGTCTGCCGCCTTTTAATCTCTTCCCCTCTAGATTGCTTCCTGAGGAGGCTGGCACTTCTGAAGATCCTGAAGACCCTAAAGGAGATTCACAGGCAGGTAGGTCAAGTAGAAACCAGGCCTCAAGTTCTCATCTTGGTTCTCTTTTTCCCCCTTTCTCCAGCTGCAGGTACCCCCAGCACTTTAGCCCTGTGTGGCCAGACCCAGTCTGCACCTTCCTCTCCTGATGGCAGTTCTGACCTGGAGATAGACGAATTGGAGACACCTTCAGACTCGGAGCAGCTGGACAGTGGACATGAATTTGAATGGGAAGGTGGGAAACAAACCAGAGGACTCAGCTGGTAGCTTGTTGATCCTTCCCCATCCCTCTCTTTTAGATGAACTACCCCGGGCAGAGGGTCTGGGCACCAGTGAGACAGCTGAAAGGCTGGGCCGAGGTTGTATGTGGGATGTGACTGGAGAAGATGGACATCACTGGAGGGTGTTCCGAATGGGACCACGGGAGCAGCGCGTAGACATGACTGTCATTGAGCCCTATAAGAAAGTCCTGTCTCATGGAGGTAATGGCTAGCATAATGCAGGTGTTAAGAGCGACCAAATGAATTTTCCCCTTACACTCTCCAGGTTACCACGGTGATGGCCTCAATGCTGTCATCCTTTTTGCTTCCTGTTATCTACCCAGAAGCAGCATCCCCAACTACACCTATGTCATGGAACACTTGTTTAGGTGAGGTGGAAGGCCTGAAGGGCTACAGGGCACACATACCTTCCCTGCAATTTCATCCCCCCAGGTATATGGTGGGAACTCTGGAGCTGCTAGTAGCTGAAAATTACCTGCTTGTTCATTTGAGTGGAGGCACAAGCAGGGCCCAAGTTCCACCTCTAAGCTGGATACGTCAGTGTTACCGTACCCTGGATCGGCGGTGAGACCTGGGATGAGAGGGCTACAACTCTCAAGAAATAGGATGATCTCATGTTGTTTTTCAGGCTACGGAAAAACCTGCGAGCCCTGGTGGTTGTCCATGCTACATGGTATGTGAAAGCATTTCTGGCACTGCTTCGGCCCTTCATCAGGTACTAGTTCTAGGAACAAGGACTCCTTTCTCCAAAACACAGTTGATTTATTCTCTCTTTTCAGTTCCAAATTCACACGAAAAATCCGTTTTCTGGACAGCCTGGGGGAGCTGGCCCAACTCATATCCCTGGATCAAGTCCACATCCCTGAAGCTGTCAGACAGTGAGTTTCACACTTAAGAATAAAGCCTTGGGCCACTTCTCTCCTCCCCCTCTCCCTCTCCTAGGCTGGACCGGGATCTCCATGGCTCAGGAGGGACATAGCACAGGACTGGATAAAAGGCCTTAGAACCAGTTAGTGATCTGCCTACACCTGAATCCCTGAAACATCTGAACTGTTTTGTAAATCATCTTATCCCCAACCTCAGTACCACCGGATCTTCACTTCTCAGTGGGATTTTGTCCTTTGCATGACCCTACTTTCAGCAGGGCTTTGAGGCTGGGAAACTGATCTGCTGGGTGACTTTCATTCCAGTTGCTGGGACGGAAGGCTGAATGTAGGGTCATTTTGTATGGGATATGCAGAGCTCTGGGTTTTTTTGTTTTTTGTTTTTTGAGACGGAGTCTCGCTCTGTCGCCAGGCTGGAGTGCAGTGGTGCGATCTCGGCTCACTGCAACCTCCGCCTCCCGGTTCAAGCCATTCTTCTGCCTCAGCCTCAGCGAGTAGCTGAGACTACCGGCGCACGCCACCACGCCCAGCTAATTGTTTTGTATTTTTAGTAGAGACGGGGTTTCACCATGTTGGCCAGGATGGTCTCGATCTCTTGACCTCGTGATCTGCCCGCCTCGGCCTCCCAAAGTGCCGAGATTACAGGTGTGAGCCACCGCGCTCGGCCAGAGCTCTGGGTTTTAATCCTACTTTAGCTGTAGAACCTTGGGCAAATAACTTCATCTTTTTGGGTCCTAATTTTCCTCCTGTCTAACTGGAGGGACTGTGATCCTTCCACCTTGGATGGAAGAGGCTTACCTGACAGCCAGCCTGCCTGCTGGGAGCCAGGAGAGTCAGCTCATTAAATCTTGAAGAACCGCTGTATGCCCTTTTTCCTTCTAAGTCATGTCTGCTGCCTGTGAGCCTGGGAAGGAGTGCTTTCAAAACCTGTATTTTTGCCCTCTTTAGTAAATTTAGAACTGTAGAGGCTAATAAACTGCGATGAGACATTTAAGCTCTGCTCCAAAGAAGTGAACGACTCTTTCACCACCCCTTGCATCCCAAACCTTCGGTTCTGGCAGAGTTCTTGCCGCAGAGGTTCCTTAGGAGCACCCCGCGCGGCCCGCGCGAGCGCGCCTGCGCGTCGAACCCCACCCCCTTCCCCGCGGGCCTCGGTTCAA